TCTTGATGATCTTATCCACTCTTAAGAGTTTCAATACTCTTTCTGTTTCCTTACTTTAACTTTTGTTTTTTTTAGACGGAGTTTCACTCTTGTTGCCCAGGCTAGATAGAGTACAATGGTGCAGTCTCGGCTCGCTGCAACCTCCGCCTCCCGGTTTCAAGCCATTCTCCTGCCTCAGCCTCCTGAGCAGCTGAGATTACAGCCCCCACCACCACACCCAGCTAATTTTTTTGTATTTTTAGTAGAGACGGGGTTTCACCATGTTGGCCAGGCTGGTCTTGAATTCCTGACCTCAGGTGATCCACCCTCCTTGGCCTCCCAAAGTGCTGGGATTACAGGCGTGAGCCACCACACCTGGCCTACTCTAACTTTTTATTAACTTTTCACCTACTAAAAACAAATTACTAAGATGTTAGAATGTATTTGTTTACTTTGCTCTTCTTTTTAGTTATCTTTGCATGAAGTATAATAATAAAAAAAATAAGACAACAAAGAGAAAAAATATAATGGAATTTCTGATACTGTGAAGGGTAAAGACCATCACACAATTTGGACAAGGTTTTGGGGAAGATGTGGTCATGTCATATTCACAAAATATATCTGGGTAATAGTCTATTTCTCCCGTGATTCCAGGCATATGCACCCAACAGTCCATTTCGTTATTGCTTATCACTGCCCAAAAGTTCCAAGAAATGATGAAGTCAGTCTCATTTGGCATACATCTACTTTTTCAGAAGGAAACAAAGCAGAGAAAAAATTCCGAGAGAAATTCATAGCTAGTAACCACTCTCACTTTTATTTTAGTTTCCATAACTGAAATTGCTGGACTTGAGAGCAATTTTTCCTTGCTCAACAGAATTAGGTGAGATGGGGAATCAATTTAATATATATTTAGTGAGCATCTACAGTGTCATGGGGCAAAAAAATAGCAACTTACAATATTAATTTCTATAGGCAGCCCCCAAATTTGAATCATTTCCTGAAAAATTACTTCTGCTTTTGTGAAGTTTCCTGCTAGCAGTTTAGAGATTGGGCTGTTTCCTCACTGATACATATCCCTTCACACTTCTATAATTTAACTCTCTCAACTGCATGTGAAAGATCTTAGCTGAAGATGACTGACAGTGTTATTTATTCCATGTTAGAGTTGCCTACGGCAACCCAAGCCCAGAATGACTATGGACCACAGCAAAAATGTGAGTTAACCAAGGTAGCATGGAAGACGATGCTCAGGATTGTGCTTTGACTCTGTTGTTGCAGCTTCCTCTTCCAGGCCTTCTTGTTCTTGCCTTGTGGCAATAGCTTTGGGGCTTCTGACTGCAGTTCTTCTGAGTGTGCTGCTATACCAGTGGATCCTGTGCCAGGGTAAGTGCAAACTTAAACCAAAATTAATCTTTAAAGATGTGAACCAGGTCCTCTTCTCTCCTAGGCTCCAACTACTCCACTTGTGCCAGCTGTCCTAGCTGCCCAGACCGCTGGATGAAATATGGTAACCATTGTTATTATTTCTCAGTGGAGGAAAAGGACTGGAATTCTAGTCTGGAATTCTGCCTAGCCAGAGACTCACACCTCCTTGTGATAACGGACAATCAGGAAATGGTAAATGCAAACATTTAGAAAATGTAGGGTTTGTCCCTTTTTTGGTTTTCAACCTCTCCCTTAGAGCCTGCTCCAAGTTTTCCTCAGTGAGGCCTTTTGCTGGATTGGTCTGAGGAACAATTCTGGCTGGAGGTGGGAAGATGGATCACCTCTAAACTTCTCAAGGTAAGGGGCTTCAAAGGAATGCAAAAAAAGAGCTTAAGTGATTGACTTTTCTGATTTCTTACAGGATTTCTTCTAATAGCTTTGTGCAGACATGCGGTGCCATCAACAAAAATGGTCTTCAAGCCTCAAGCTGTGAAGTTCCTTTACACTGGGTGTGTAAGAAGGTCAGACTTTGATAGATGACCACTCTGTCCTGCTATATTAATATTAATATTTCCAAATATTCAGGAAACAGGCGTACATCAGGGGCTGTTCTTTTGCTGCAAATGAAGTTGATGGAATTACACTGTGATACGACTGACTGTGAGTAATAGATCTAGACTGATAGCATATCTACCTCTGCCTCCTTGCATCCCTTCTACCCCAGAGCCACCACCAGGGTAGGCGAGATGGCCGCCTCCATGTCCTTCGTCTCCAAGTTTCTCCACAGCAAAGGGCTCACGAACGGGCAACAGCTGCAGACCTTCAGCCACAGCCTGCAGGAACTGCTGACAGAACATTATAAACATCACTGATTCCCAGAAAAGCCATACAAAAGATCAAGTTATCTTTGTATTCGCATCAACCATGAAATGGATCCCCTGGACAGGCAGCACAGTGGATTGGACCGAGCAGTCAGGAGCTGTTCAAGCTTTTCCCAAGTGAACTCACACTCTGGGTTGGACTCACGCTCACCTCAACCTATGAGATGTCTGTCCTGCAGAATTGGAGAAGATGGCTCCATCTGTGTGCTGTATGAAAGCCCCACCAGCAGGGGGTAGCACTCAAAACAGCACCGACATACAAATGGTAGACAGCTGAATAAACTGTAAGGACGAATTTCTCTTGGGCAGAACCAGCCCTTCCAAAAACTACAGTATGATGACTGTATCAGGTTAAGATGGATCATCTTATAGTGCATGGATAAATTTGATTTTGGCTTTGGGTGGGCTCCTATTGGGGATGGATTATGGAATTTAAACCATGTCACAGCTGTGAAGATCCGGCACAAGATAGAGTGGTAAACATTTTTTTAAAAGTGACAGTGCCATAGTTTGTACAGTATCTTTCAATAATTTAATAGCCTATGAGTCCAAGTAAATGATCACTTTATTTGCTAGGGAGTGAAGTCCTAGAGTGATTTCAGCTTCTCCCAGACATACTTAAATTTTTACATCAATTCCTTTAAAGAAAATCCGTATGTCAAAGAACCTTTCTCTGTAGTAGATCTCGCAGAGGAATTTGAACTATCACACTTGAAAATTATTGTTTACCTTTTTGGCAGCTCAATAGGGGAGCTCAACGTTTTAAACATAGTAGTACTGGAAATTTTACGACAAGACTTTTACCTAGCAAATATTTCTAAATGTACATAAAGACAAGCTAGCAAACATGACCTGGGAAAATGGTCAGACTTTGTATTGTGTTTTTGACCTTGAAAGTAGCAAGTGACCAGAATCTGCCATGGCAACGGGTTTTTAAAAAGACCCTTAGAAAGACTGTTTCAACTGTGGTGTTGGCACCAGCCAGCTCTACGTACATTTGCTAGCTTGTAGTTTTCTAAGACTGAGTAAACTTCTATTTTAGAAATTGGAGGTCTGGTTTGTAACTTTCCTGGGTAAAAGTATTTTCATCTATTTTGTGAACTTTGTTAATCATCTTTTATTTGGTAAATTATGAATGGGTATACATTTGTACAGTTCGTGTATATTGATTGTGGCAAAGTTGTATTGATTTCTATATTTTGGATGAGAAATTTTTCTTCTGTAATAAATTGTTTCTTATCTTGGCATTTAAAAAAGGCAATATTCCATTGTGCATGTGTGTGTGCATA